TGGGAGCAGAGGGAGGACTGGCCCATCCAGCCATTATGCAGATGGGCAGACTGAGATCCTAGGAGGAGAGGAGAGAACGAAGGTCCAGGAGAGAGCCAGGATGGGGCCTCGGGGCTCGCGGGATAAAATGCACCGCATGCCGCCTCACTCCCTCTGAGACACGGTTTCCCCCTGTGTAGAACAGGGGCAGCAGTAACCAGCCACGAAAACTCCTCGTGCTGCCTCGTCACCGGGCATCGCTGAGCTCACCACCGACCCCGCGCCCTGGCCGGGCGCCTGGAGCGCGGGCGCGGGCGACGTTTGCTGGCGCCAGGCCCTCAGTGCGTGTTAGCGAGCAGCGCCGGGAGATAGCTGTCACCGCCGCCCGCTCACAGATGCGTAGACTGAGGCTCAGGTGTCACCACCTGACCAAGGCTAGTTCCGCTACAAAGCTGCCGACTCGGATCCGAACCCGGGTCCAATTTACAGAAAAGGAAACTGAGGCCCAGAGACACTAGGGAGCTTGCTAGGGTGAGGCAGCTGCAGGTTCAGAGAGCCAGGAGGCAGCCCAGCAGCGCACTTTTAACCCCCGCCCACTTCGGCAGGCCCAGCCGTGCCACCTTTAGGGATCTCGGGTTTTTTCCAGACGACGCACCCAGGAGAACGCGCCCGCGCATCGCACCCGCCGGGGCTGCGGGTCTGGGGGTGCCGGGCTGGGCCTGGGCGCCTGCAGGGAGCAGCGGGCTCAGTGGGTCCCGGGAGTGGGTGGGGCTTGCATGTTGACGGGCAGCGCGAGGGGCGCGGCTTTAGTCCAGGGGGCGGAGCCTGACCGGACCTGGGTTTTTCGGGCGGCTGGCGGACTTGACAGAGAGCGGGAGGGGCCCGGATCCTGGGCCTAAGGAGGGTGGGGCGTGTGCTTGACAGGCAGGGACAGGCCGGCGTCTGATAGGCAGAGGACGGGCCTTGGAAACGAAAGGACCAATCGGGCACGCAGGGGCGGGGCCTGAGTCAGCGCAGTTCGGCCGGGGTCTCCCCGGCGCTGCCCAGTCTGTCTCCGGCGCCGCCCGTCGCGGACTCGTCCTTGCTGCAGTCGCCGCCGCAGTCCTCGCCGCAGTCGCCGCCGCCGCCGCCGCCGCCGCCGCTGCTCCTCCGCCTGGCCTGGGCCGTCTGCCCGCAGCCATGAGCGTGCTCGGCCCCGGTGGAGCCCGCAGTCCTCTAGATTAGTCTCCACCGCCGTCCAGGACCCACTTGCAGCATGGAGTCGCCCGCCTCGAGCCAGCCCGCCAGCATGCCCCAGTCCAAAGGTAGGCGCTCCCGGCCGGGACCTCGGCCTGACCCCGCGCCTAATCTGGGGCCGGGCTGCAAACCCCGACCTTTCTTTGGTCCCACCCCATCCTGTTCTCGACCTGGCAGCGGCGTCCGGTCCCGGAACCCCTTCCTGTTCGGGGTCCCGGGACCAGCCCCCGCCTGGGCCCTCACCTGGACCCCCACGTTAGGCCTTGGGACTGCACTCAGGCCCGAGATCACCCAGGCTGGACCCAGACTAGGACTTTGTTCTGCTCACCCCATCCAAGTCAGGAGCCTCATTCTGACCTCATTTGGGCCTTATGGCTGCAGCCTGGACATGAACTCTCCCAGTCTTCTCCCTCAGCGGGACCCAGGTGAGATTCACACTGGCCTTCACCTGGGTCCTAGGCCAGACGCCTCACCTTCTCTCCATTCTAGGAAAATCCAAGAGGAAGAAGGATCTACGGATATCCTGCATGTCCAAGCCACCCGCACCCAACCCCACGTGAGTCTGCCTCAGTTTCTCCCTGGCTCACCTCTGAAGCTCACGGAGTCTTCTTTCTCCACAGACCCCCCCGGAACCTGGACTCCCGGACCTTCATCACCATTGGAGACAGAGTAGGTGCCAGCCGCCACCCCTGCAGGGCCTCCTGGCCACTGACTCTCTTTTCCATCCTTCAAGAACTTTGAGGTGGAGGCTGATGACTTGGTGACCATCTCAGAACTGGGCCGTGGAGCCTATGGGGTGGTAGAGAAGGTGCGGCACGCCCAGAGCGGCACCATCATGGCCGTGAAGGTGAGCAGGGCCTGGAGGCAGCTGGGAGGGCTGGCAACCTCTGAATGGCAGTCCTTCCCTGCAGCGGATCCGGGCCACCGTGAACTCACAGGAGCAGAAGCGGCTGCTCATGGACCTGGACATCAACATGCGCACGGTCGACTGTTTCTACACTGTCACCTTCTACGGGGCACTATTCAGAGAGGTGCGTCCTTGCATGATGCAGCTGGGGATCTCCAGCCTGGCTGAGCTCTGGGTGTCACCCACAGGGAGACGTGTGGATCTGCATGGAGCTCATGGACACATCCTTGGACAAGTTCTACCGGAAGGTGCTGGATAAAAACATGACAATTCCAGAGGACATCCTTGGGGAGATTGCTGTGTCTGTGAGTGGCCTGGGTGGGCTGGCGGGGGGTCCTGTCTCTTCCCTCCTCCCCACCCCACCGCCAGATCGTGCGGGCCCTGGAGCATCTGCACAGCAAGCTGTCGGTGATCCACAGAGGTCAGTGCCCGGCAGCCACCCAGGCACGGTGTAGACGTGGCTGAGGCATGTCCCTCCCTGGCAGATGTGAAGCCCTCCAATGTCCTTATCAACAAGGAGGGCCATGTGAAGATGTGTGACTTTGGCATCAGTGGCTACTTGGTGGACTCTGTGGCCAAGACGATGGATGCCGGCTGCAAGCCCTACATGGCCGTGAGTGGTCCCCAAGCCCCCCAGGCTCAGGAGGGTGTTCACGCCTCACTCTTCCCTCCTGCAGCCTGAGAGGATCAACCCAGAGCTGAACCAGAAGGGCTACAATGTCAAGTCCGACGTCTGGAGCCTGGGCATCACCATGGTACTGTGGGGGGCCAGGGCCTGCCCTTGGTGCCGGGGCCTCTGACCCCCTGTCCCCGCTGCAGATTGAGATGGCCATCCTGCGGTTCCCTTACGAGTCCTGGGGGACCCCGTTCCAGCAGCTGAAGCAGGTGGTGGAGGAGCCGTCCCCCCAGCTCCCAGCCGACCGTTTCTCCCCCGAGTTTGTGGACTTCACTGCTCAGTGGTGAGTCTTGGGTGCTGCTGAGCGCCTGCCACAGCCTGGCCACAGCTGCACTATTCTCTCCTAGCCTGAGGAAGAACCCCGCAGAGCGTATGAGCTACCTGGAGCTGATGGTGAGTATGGGCGGGAGGTGCCTGCCCTGCTCTCCATGGTGACTGTGCCTTCTGTCACCCCCAGGAGCACCCCTTCTTCACCTTGCACAAAACCAAGAAGACGGACATTGCTGCCTTCGTGAAGGAGATCCTGGGAGAAGACTCATAGGGGCTGGGCCTCGGACCCCACTCCGGCCCTCCAGAGCCCCACAGCCCCATCTGCGGGGGCAGTGCTCACCCACACCATAAGCTACTGCCATCCTGGCCCAGGGCATCTGGGAGGAACCGAGGGGGCTGCTCCCACCTGGCTCTGTGGCGAGCCATTTGTCCCAAGTGCCAAAGAAGCAGACCATTGGGGCTCCCAGCCAGGCCCTTGTCGGCCCCACCAGTGCCTCTCCCTGCTGCTCCTAGGACCCGTCTCCAGCTGCTGAGATCCTGGACTGAGGGGGCCTGGATGCCCCCTGTGGATGCTGCTGCCCCTGCACAGCAGGCTGCCAGTGCCTGGGTGGATGGGCCACCGCCTTGCCCAGCCTGGATGCCATCCAAGTTGTATATTTTTTTAATCTCTCGACTGAATGGACTTTGCACACTTTGGCCCAGGGTGGCCACACCTCTATCCCGGCTTTGGTGCGGGGTACACAAGAGGGGATGAGTTGTGTGAATACCCCAAGACTCCCATGAGGGAGATGCCATGAGCCGCCCAAGGCCTTCCCCTGGCACTGGCAAACAGGGCCTCTGCGGAGCACACTGGCTCACCCAGTCCTGCCCGCCACCGTTATCGGTGTCATTCACCTTTCGTGTTTTTTTTAATTTATCCTCTGTTGATTTTTTCTTTTGCTTTATGGGTTTGGCTTGTTTTTCTTGCATGGTTTGGAGCTGATCGCTTCTCCCCCACCCCCTAGGGTACCAGCAGGCAGAGCCTTGCCCTCTGCTCAGGCTGGGGTCCAGTGGGAGGGGCCCAAGATCTCTGCTCAGAGAAGTGCAGGGGGAGCCTTCCAGCTCACTCTCCCTGAGGACTGGCTTGACAGGGGCTATGGGTTTGCTTTGGTGTTGTTTTTAAAAAAAGAAAATATATTTTTTTGAAAAAACGACTGCCCATCCCGGGTCCTTTCCCTGATGGGTTGGGGCAGTTACCTGGTTGCTGTTTTAATTAAAAAAAAAAAAAAAAAAAGGACTAAAGGTTGTGTGAGATTGTGTATGACACCTGTGAG